CGTCGCCCTGGCCTGAAGATCGCCACAGTCGGGTTCGCGCCCCGTGGTCCCCTAAGGCTTCCAGGGCGCTGGAGCTGGTGCACAGGACCTGCTCCTCCAGGGTCCCCATCTGGGTCTCCAGCGGTCCTTCCTCTCTGCCTTCTCCTCGCAGAGCACCCCGTGGGCCTAGTCTAAACGAGGGCACCACTGGTCCGGAGTTGCACTTGTTCGCTCCCTCCTGGGCTCTGGCAGCGCTGCATCCCCGGGGTTGCTTCGGGTTCGGGCCCAATAGCAGAGTCAGAGCCGAGACGCATGTCCCCTGCACCGGCCAAGGGTGCCGCTGGGGCTCGCGCCAAGGAGGCAAAGGCGGGGACCAGAGGCGCCGGAGGCGGCGCAACGCGCACAGGTGGCGCCCGGCCTGGCCAGGCTCTGGCAGGCGAGGCTGGGTGTGGTCGTGAAGGGGCGGGCGGACCGGCCCCACACTGCCTCGGTTCGGCAAGTGGGTCAGTTGGCTGGGGCTCACTTGGCAACGGGACGCGGGAACGAGGGGCGCGGACGCAGGCCCGGGAGGACGCGGCGGCGGGAACCTGGGGGCGCAGGGCTAGGGCAGCGGGCCCGACCCGCACGGCTTTCCTGGAAAGCGCTGCCCCTCGCCGCGGCGATGCCCTCGCTGTGGAGAGAAATCCTCTTGGAGTCGCTGCTGGGTAAGCCGAAGCCCCTCGCCGCGAGTTCGCGGGTGCCAGCTCCCCGGGCCATGTCCAGAGCCGTGGAGCCAGGCCAGGTTGGCTGAGTTCAGGTAGGAGGAAAAGGGCGCTCCGTGCCCAGAGTGGAGATGCTTATCGTCCCCTGGGAACTTTTCCTACTGAAGGGAATAAAGGAAAAGACCTAGATTGAAGTCTTCAAGCTGAGTCTGCGAGGCGCCCGCGAGAGACCCCGTCGCCCGAGTTCCCAGCAGCCCTGGGATTGTGCCCAAGGAGCGCGAATTCTCCTCGTGTCGGCCTTGACCCCGCGCGGCCGGTACCGTCCCCAAAGCCCCCCACCCGTGGCCTTTAAGTTTAACTTAATACAGTTCAGTGCTGAACTTTAAAATTCAGAAGGAAAGGGGCACCCGTTTTCCCCAGGAGCTGTAGGTGGACACTGGGCGGCAGCTGCTGCCGTGGGCTGGGCCCAGGACAAGTGGCCTTGGTGTCGGCTGCACACTTGGGCATTTGGCGAAAAGCATCAGACTCGAGTCTCATCTGCTCTCTCACCAGCTTTGCAAAATCCCGAGGACAATTTTATTGGTGTAATTCTGTCGGAGCTGTGTGAGTAATAAAATCAAAGTTCCCAGACAAACCTTTCTCTCTTTAACTTTTTTTTTTTTTGTAGGATGTGTTTCTTGGTCTCTCTACCATGACCTGGGACCGATGATCTATTACTTTCCTTTGCAAACACTAGAACTCACTGGGCTTGAAGGTTTTAGTATAGCATTTCTTTCTCCAATATTCCTAACAATTACTCCTTTCTGGAAATTGGTTAACAAGAAGTGGATGCTAACCCTGCTGAGGATAATCACTATTGGTAAGATTTAAAAGAGTTTCTTTAAGTTGTTTGAAATGCTTAGCTCTCCCTATTTTGTTTGTAGGCAGCATAGCCTCCTTCCAGGCTCCAAATGCCAAACTTCGACTGATGGTTCTTGCGCTTGGGGTGTCTTCCTCACTGATAGTGCAAGCTGTGACTTGGTGGTCAGGAAGTCATTTGCAAAGGTATGGTTAATGTTTCATGTACTTATAGACAAAAAAGTGTTTAAAAATACTTTTGCACTTACAGGTACCTCAGAATTTGGGGATTCATTTTAGGACAGATTGTTCTTGTTGTTCTACGCATATGGTATACTTCACTAAACCCAATCTGGAGTTATCAGATGTCCAACAAAGTGATACTGACATTAAGTGCCATAGCCACACTTGATCGTATTGGCACAGGTAATACTGTAACTTAGGAATTTTCTCTTTGCACTTTTTCCATATATGTATTTTTAAATTCTAGATGGTGACTGCAGTAAACCTGAAGAAAAGAAGACTGGTGAGGTAGCCACGGGGATGGCCTCTAGACCCAACTGGCTGCTGGCAGGGGCTGCTTTTGGTAGCCTTGTGTTCCTCACCCACTGGGTTTTTGGAGAAGTCTCTCTTGTTTCCAGATGGGCAGTGAGTGGGCATCCACATCCAGGGCCAGATCCTAACCCATTTGGGTGAGTTTGGGTTTGGAAGCAATCACAAAATCTCACATGTCTTAGAGCATGTCCTTTTTCACAGAGGTGCAGTACTGCTGTGCTTGGCAAGTGGATTGATGCTTCCATCTTGTTTGTGGTTTCGTGGTACTGGTTTGATCTGGTGGGTTACAGGTATGTGGAATTTACCTGCAGATAGAACACGATCCTGTCTGATTCTTTTCTCTCTCACAAACAGGAACAGCTTCAGCTGCGGGGCTCCTTTACCTGCACACATGGGCAGCTGCTGTGTCTGGCTGTGTCTTCGCCATCTTTACTGCATCCATGTGGCCCCAAACACTTGGACACCTTATTAACTCAGGGACAAACCCTGGGAAAACCATGACCATTGCCATGATATTTTATCTTCTAGAAATATTTTTCTGTGCCTGGTGCACAGCTTTTAAGTTTGTCCCAGGAGGTGTCTACGCTAGAGAAAGATCAGATGTGCTTTTGGGTGAGTACATTTGAAAGGTCTGGATTAAAATACTATAACATATTCTTTCTTTCTCTTATAACAGGGACAATGATGTTAATTATCGGGCTGAATATGCTATTTGGTCCTAAGAAAAACCTTGACTTGCTTCTTCAAACAAAAAACAGTTCTAAAGTGCTTTTCAGAAAGAGTGAAAAATACATGAAACTTTGTAAGTATAGTTTTACATTCTTAAAAAAAATTAAAAAACCCAATTATTTCTTTTTTCTGTTTAGTTCTGTGGCTGCTTGTTGGTGTGGGATTGTTGGGATTAGGACTACGGCATAAAGCCTATGAGAGAAAACTGGGCAAAGTGGTAAGTAATTAAAAACCTTGAAATAGAATTTTCATCCTAAACTACCATTAAAACAATTCCTCAGGCACCAACCAAAGAGGTCTCTGCTGCCATCTGGCCTTTCAGGTTTGGATATGACAATGAAGGGTGGTCTAGTCTAGAAAGATCAGCTCACCTGCTCAATGAAACAGGTAAGTCTTCCTGGAATTAGTTCCAGGTTTTGTCACTGTATGCTACTTTTTTTTTTCTGAACAGGTGCAGATTTCATAACAATTTTGGAGAGTGATGCTTCTAAGCCCTATATGGGGAACAATGACTTAACCATGTGGCTAGGGGAAAAGTTGGGTTTCTATACAGACTTTGGTCCAAGCACAAGGTATCACACTTGGGGGTGAGTATACCTTGGGAGTTAATCCCGAAGATTGATGCCCATGTCTCTTTTCATTCCAATACAGGATTATGGCTTTGTCAAGATACCCAATTGTGAAATCTGAGCATCACCTTCTTCCGTCACCAGAGGGCGAGATCGCACCAGCCATCACATTGACCGTTAACATTTCGGGCAAGCTGGTGGATTTTGTCGTGACACACTTTGGGAACCACGAGTGGGTTTCTTTGGCCCACCTAATATTACACAAATGCCAAGAAATGTTATTAACAATGTACTTTGATTTCTATGAAATCACCTTTCTCAACAATAAAGGGTCATATTTTTACATTTTTTAGAGATGACCTCGACAGGAAACTGCAGGCTATTGCTGTTTCAAAACTACTGAAAAGTAGCTCTAATCAAGTGATATTTCTGGGATATATCACTTCAGCACCTGGCTCCAGAGATTATCTACAGCTCACTGAACATGGCAATGTGAAGGTAACATAATCTTAATAGGATTTCTAATTTATCTTTAAACATTCTCCTCTCTGCTCTTTATTAGGATATCGACAGCACTGATCATGACAGATGGTGTGAATACATTATGTATCGAGGGCTGATCAGGTGAGCACAGGGGTTTGATTTTGTTTTTAATCACTGTTACAAACCATTTCTGTTTCTGCTACAGGTTGGGTTATGCAAGAATCTCCCATGCTGAACTGAGTGATTCAGAAATTCAGATGGCAAAATTTAGGATCCCTGATGACCCCACTAATTATAGAGACAACCAGAAAGTGGTCATAGACCACAGAGAAGTTTCTGAGAAAATTCATTTTAATCCCAGGTGAGTTCCTTTATGCTGTAGTTCCAGTTATGAATAACTTTTTATTTATTTTTTATTTTTTTAGATTTGGATCCTACAAAGAAGGACACAATTATGAAAACAACCATCATTTTCATATGAATACTCCCAAATACTTTTTATGAAACATTTAAAACAAGAAGTTATTGGCTGGGAAAATCTAAGAAAAAAAGTATGTAAGATAAAAAGAAGAGATTAATGAAAGTGGGAAAATACACATGAAGAACCTCAACTTAAAAAACACATGGTATCTATGCAGTGGGAAATTACCTCCATTTGTAAACTATGTTGCTTAATAAAAACATTTCTCTAAATTGTTTTCCCTAAATTTTGATAAAAAATAGAA